GAAAAATGGCCCATTGTAATAACCAAGGACTACTTTAGTGAACGTTAGGGAGGCATGTATGAAACTGCCCTCCATCCCCTAAACCAAAAATCCACAAAACAGTGGCCGGTGGCTTAACTTGGCCCTCTGCCTGAACATTTGCAGTTTCATGTAGAAAGCACAACAGAAATCCAATTAAGAGAAATGATAGCCCAATAAAAGGGAATTTCATTCTTGTCATTAGTAGACCTGTTAAAAAAATTATGATTATATGTTGAATTTCATCAAAAAAAATTGTGAAAATGTTTTTTCTCTTGTTATATAAGTCCATACATAACAACCTAGATTTTGCCTCTTGGCCCACATAGTGTCAAATATTTACTGTCTGGCCTGTTTCCAAAAAAAATGTACCTAGCCAGGCCCAAGACCTAGGCTTTTGGGTGAAGAAATAGTGTCTTTAAACGGCATTAGCTTCATTTTGCCTCTGGCCAGCAGTAACTTTCTTCTTGTCTCATAAGGGCAGTATCTTTAAACGGCATTAGCTTCTTTTTGCCTCTGGTCAGCAGTGACTTTTTCCTTGTCTCATGAGGGGAGAAAGAGGCCAGCCCACAGGGGTCCCTCCCTCACTGATAATGAGTCATACCCAGGCGACTGAATCGTGAAGGTGGAAGGCAACCTGGCTAAGGAGAGGATGAAACTTCATATACCACGCTGTGGCCTAGCAGTTCTTCCACGCCCAGAAAACAGACGTTCAAGGGGGAGTGCTCCGGCAGGTCACCTGACGTTGAACTGTTTGACAGTCCTGAGCACACCCCAGTGGTTGGCACTCAGTGGTAGCAGGGGAAGCCAGTGCGGCGGGAATGTGGATAATGCGGGGCTGGGCTGAAAGGTCACTGTCATCCTCCCCTCTCAGCTGGTGCTCCTAATTTAGGATTCTTTTATCTCCCTAGACATCTAAATGAAATGCATTTGATTTGTTTGTTTGTTTTTTTACTTTTAGGAAATATTAGGAAGCTGTGATTTTCAAAGCTAATTATGAAAACATTTATCATTGGAATCAGTGGGTGAGTAATTTTGCTACAAACAGCTCTTTAAGAAAGGAGGTTTATTTGGCTCACTGTTCTGCAGGCTCTACAAGAAACATGGTGGTGATATGTGCTTCTGATGAGGGCCTCAGGAAGCTTACAGTCATGGTGGAAGATGAAGGGGATCCAGCATGTCACATGGCGGAAGAAGGAGCAAGAGAGAGTGAGAGGGAGGTTTCAGACTTTTTAAACAACCAGCTCTCACGTGAACCAACAGAGCAAAAACTCACTCATTACCATGGGGATGGCACCAAACCCTTCATGAGCGATCTGCCCTCATGAGCCAAACACCTGCCAGCAGGCCCCACCTCCAGCTTGGGGATCACATTTCTTTTTTGAGACAGAGTCTTGCTCGCCCAGGCTGGAGTGCAGTGGTGCAATCTCGGCTCACTGCAGCCTCCGCCTCCTGGGTTCAAGCGATTCTCCTGCCTCAGCCTCCCAAGTTGCTGGGACTACAGGCATGCACCACCACGCCCAGCTAATTTTTGTATTTTTAATAGAGGTGGGGTTTCACCATGTTGACCAGGCTGGTCTTGAACTCCTGACCTCAGGTGATCCACCCACCTCGACCTCCCAAAGTACTGGGATTACAGGTGTGAGTCACCGTACCCGGCCAGGGATCACATTTCAATATGAGATCTGGAGGGGACAAACATCCAAACTCAGTCACTGGGGAAAGAGATGATAACCTTCATGGGATTCTCTCAGAGTCCCACAACATAAAAAAGTTTAAATCCATCCTGGCATTAGACTTTCCCATCTCCATTACTTAACATGGACTAGTTTTATTAGTATACAACTTCTCAATCCTTAGTTTCCTCAACTGGAAAATTGGAATATTAACATCTACCTGTTGCAGAATGTATTCTCCACGTGTTTGAGTAATTACAGACAGCCTTTTAACTTCTCCCCAGCCCACTGTTATGTCCAAATACAATGAGCCCTCTTGTTACCTGGCACATAAAAAATAAATGGGCCAGGAGTTGTGCATTTATTTGGGTGTTGTGAGCAAAGAAGGGAGTGGCACCAAGTAGTCACCCTTTTTCCTTCCTCAGATCCTAGGACAGAATGCATGCTGGGCACGCTTCTCCTCAGGTTGGGTAGCACACGCAAGCTACACGTGGTGGTTGTGGGCGTGCCATAGGAAAATGTTCCTATTCCTTTCCCACATGTTTTGGGTGGCCTTCCTATTCCTTTACCCCATCCTATTCCCCCATTCCTATCCCTTTCCCCCATCCTATTCCCTTCCCCAAGGAAGGTTCCTATTCCTTTCCGCCATGTTTTGGGTGGCCTGAGCTGTCACCTGACCAGGATGTCTGCAGTCTGAGTGTGGATCTTAGGTGCAGGCTTGTTTAAATACTTTTTCTCCCCTCTCCTCTCCATATCTCAGACTGTCTTCTAGCCGATCTGTCTCCTCCAAGGCTTGTGCAAAAATGGGGTGTGTATTTCTCATTAGCTTTAGCTAAGTCAGTGAGAAAGGATCTAATTACTACTGTTGGTTTGACTGCGTGATCTTAACAGAGATAAGTCTAAAAAATGACAGATTTTTCTAGCCAGATTGTTCATATTGTAATAAAGTCACCCCTGTTCACTATCTCATTTAAACCAAAACTTAATACCTAAACTATGGACATTTGGTATGGTTTACAGACATTTTTGTTAAAGAAGGGGAAAAGTCATAATATGTTCTTGATACATAGGGTAGCACCCACTCACTTTTCATCGTTTTCAAAGAGATGGCCCATATCCTACCCAATTGTATATCGTAAGGTTACATGAGAAATCTTGTGAATCAGGTTCCTTCTACCTTGAGGTATAAGGTAGTAATTGAGTTATATACAAGCCATTTTGATGAATGGATATTAGTTCATTTTCCCTTTTCTAGATTATAAGTATTTGTGGATTGATCTCATCTGGGATTAAGCAAAGTTTCTTACAAATAGATGTGTAGTCAGGAGGTTTTTGTGCTGTGAACATTTTGGTGGTATGGTGAAATCTTGACCTCAGAGTAATAGTTTTAAGTGTACAAAATAAAATGCAGGAATACAAAAGAAATTGGTTATATTGAAATATAGTTATAAAAATATTTTTAAAAACAAATTTGTGATATTGTGATATATACTCTTCTATGTTAATATATTAAATAACAATAGCCAGAAGTGGGTCTAAACAATGCCATAAATCAGAAACAATAATGAACATCGATGATACTTCAAGATATCCACCCCAACTGCAACATAATATGAAAACATCTGTGATTTCTCTTGGTGAATGTCAGAGGTACTTATATCACTTACATTTATAATTAAAGGAAAATAAAGGTATAATTTTTTTCTCATTCAAGTTCACAGATGCCCTGACTTATGTTCACAGACATGAGCCCCAGGTTAAAACACGCTTTCAATAAATGACTGAATCGAGAAGTGCCTCCCTCCCGTGTGATCTCCTCGATGCTGCAAAACTAGATCTAAAGAGGAGTAACTCAGTGCCCCTTCTCCTGGACTTCACAGTCCGGTCAGAAGAGACAAATAACTGGCCTGTTGTGATAAGCTACAGCAGACCTCCCAGCTGGCCCCCAGGTGGAGAGAGATGGGGAAAAGGAGGCATCGCAGAGGAAATGTGATTTCATGGTAGGTGGGCTTGTAATAAGCCACTCCTCTGTCTTCTTGGTACTTTCTTTTTTCTTTGCTTCAGTGTGACAAACAGTGGCAAAACAACACTGGCTAAGAATTTGCAGAAACACCTCCCAAATTGCAGTGTCATATCTCAGGATGATTTCTTCAAGGTATCTATAAAACTTCTTAAATTATTTATTTACTGTTTTGATGGGTACTTTATTATTTTTCCAGCCAGAGTCTGAGATAGAGACAGATAAAAATGGATTTTTGCAGTACGATGGTAAGTAGATTTACTTGTCAAATATTATATGCTTGATTGCATATTTTTGTGTGTTTGTTTGAAGTGCTTGAAGCACTTAACATGGAAAAAATGATGTCAGCCATTTCCTGCTGGATGGAAAGCGCAAGACACTCTGTGGTATCAACAGACCAGGAAAGTGCTGAGGAAATTCCCATTTTAATCATCGAAGGTTTTCTTCTTTTTAATTATAAGTAAGCATCTCCACCCTAATATTGTCTCTGAGACCCTTGTGAACTAAGTATGCTGTTATTTTAGGCCCCTTGACACTATATGGAATAGAAGCTATTTCCTGACTATTCCATATGAAGAATGTAAAAGGAGGAGGAGGTAAGTTTTGAAGCCATCTTTGTGAGTTGTAAGTCAACATAAAGTTTCCTACGTGTTTTGATAGTACAAGGGTCTATCAGCCTCCAGACTCTCCGGGATACTTTGATGGCCATGTGTGGCCCATGTATCTAAAGTACAGACAAGAAATGCAGGACATCACATGGGAAGTTGGTAAGTGCCTTTTCTCCTTCTGTTCAAGGCCTGCATTTGAACTGCTCTCTTTTCCCCTTCGTAGTGTACCTGGATGGAACAAAATCTGAAGAGGACCTCTTTTTGCAAGTATATGAAGATCTAATACAAGAACTAGCAAAGCAAAAGTGTAAGTATTGTGCTAACAAAGTGGATGGTAGATCCATTAATTTCTTTTTATGTTTATTCCCAAGGTTTGCAAGTGACAGCATAAAGACGGAACACAACAAATCCTTCCTGAAGTGAATTAGGAAACTCCAAGGAGTAATTTAAGAACCTTCACCAAGATACAATGTATACTGTGGTACAATGACAGCCATTGTTTCATATGTTTGATTTTTATTGCACATGGTTTTCCCAACATGTGGAACAATAAATATCCATGCCAATGGACAGGACTGTACCTTAGCAAGTTGCTCCCTCTCCAGGGAGCGCATAGATACAGCAGAGCTCACAGTGAGTCAGAAAGTCTCCACTTTCTGAACATAGCTCTATAACAATGATTGTCAAACTTTTCTAACTGGAGCTCAGAGTAAGAAATAAAGATTACATCACAATCCAATATCTGTGGAATTCATTGTGTATGTTTATGTATTTGTGTGTAGGTGTGTATGTGTGTGTGTGATACATACATACATCAAGTATCACAAGACATTGACCTTATATATTATGCACTGTGATGTTTTTCCGTCTTTAATTATAAAAAACATATTGATCACAACCACAATTTGGAAAATGTTGCTCCATACCATCCCATACCAACACTCACCACCTGCAAATAATAGCATTACTAGGAGCTGCAGTCACAATGAATAAATCAACAATTCGCTACAAGATCTAGGATTATTTGTGTATTTTGTTGAGTGTGTGTGTGTGTGTGTGTGTGTGTGTGTGTGTGTGTTGGCGTGTATCTAATACCATTGTATCTCATTGTTGAGACTTTGTTACAAATAGGGTTTCTGGTTTCTTTCTCCCCCCTCGTGGTTCATTTTGTTTTTGTCAAACCAGTGGTCTAAAATCACAGAAATAAGCAATTACTTCAATCATGTGGAATCCAGGGGACCTATCTTTGGAAAGCACAGAAGGAGATCTGAATTGTGTGATCTCTTGAGGCTGCTTTCAATGCTGGAATTTAAATTATGTACTGAACAATCTTTTGCTTATTAATAAAAAGATTACACACAACCATCTCAATCTTTTTTTTATATATACTTTAA